CCCGCCTTGGCCTCCCATAGTGCTGGGATTACAGGAGTGAAGCACCGCGCTGGCCTACTTTTTCTATTTTTTGTAGAAATGGGGTCTCACTATGTTGCCCAGGCTTATCTCAACACCTGGCCTCACATGATGCTCCCGCCTTAGCCTCCCAAAATGCTGCAATTACAGGCTCACTTACGACTTTCCATGATTTTTGAAATTACTTCACAGGGAGCCTGGGCAGCTTCTGGAGGGCAGTGAGAAACCAACGAAAAGGCTTTAGGGAAAAGATGCCACAGATGAAATTTCATAAAGATCGCTTTGGGTAGCCCAAATCAGAAGCTTCTACACCAGCCTTACATATTACGGTTCTCATCTATTCTTATTCTCCACTCTAAGTCACCAAGTCCATCCTACCTCCACAAGGCAAATACCCTGTCTCTGCCACCATCCACTGAAGAACCCTAAAAGCAAATGGGTACTGACCCTGCCCTGCTTAAAATTCTCTCAGGGCTCTGATTTGCGTCAGGATAAAATCCAAACGCCATCGGCCTTGCGCGGTTTTCTTCCAGTTCCAGAGTGTCAGTCCTCTGGCCGATCTAAAAGCCCTGGGGCTCCAAGCTGCCCACGGCTGTGGAGCCTGGGCTGGAGCCCACAGCGGACGGCAGTGTTAGTATTATTATAATAAATGTCAGAGCAAGAAAAACGTTCCCGCCGGTTAGGTTTTGTTATTTCAAAAATAAATTAACCGCCTTTCCTCCGGCGGAGACGCGCAGGTGAGAGGGCGGCGCCTGACCCAGCGGGCTCTAGGTGCTACGCCAGGGCCCCGAGGGTCCCGAACTCGGCTTGCCCACACAAAACATGGTAGCAGGAGAGCAGCATTTCCGCCGGGCATGTCCATATCCAATGGGGCCCATGGGAGAGGCGTAGTCTTCTGGGTCTTGCCCAGACTCAACATGGCGGCTACACGTCGCCTGTCAGTCTGTGAAGCCTACCCCGGGCGTGGGCCGCAGCGTCGAGTAACGTCATTCGAACCCCGTCGCGCCCCTTTGTGCGTCACGGGTGGCGGGCGCGGGAAGGGGATTTGGATTGTTGCGCCTCTGCTCTGAAGAAAGTGCTGTCTGGCTCCAACTCCAGTTCTTTCCCCTGAGCAGCGCCTGGAACCTAACCCTTCCCACTCTGTCACCTTCTCGATCCCGCCGGCGCTTTAGAGCCGCAGTCCAGTCTTGGATCCTTCAGAGCCTCAGCCACTAGCTGCGATGCATGTGATCAAGCGAGGTGAGGGGGGGACGAGGTGGGCGAGAAGGAAGTTAATAATTGCTAACATGATTTGATTCTTTAGATGGCCGCCAAGAACGAGTCATGTTTGACAAAATTACATCTCGAATCCAGAAGCTTTGTTATGGACTCAATATGGATTTTGTTGATCCTGTAAGTAAATATGGTTTTTATCTTGGGTTCCTAGCTCAAGTAATTCTTGGTTTTATTTTTGTAGGCTCAGATCACCATGAAAGTAATCCAAGGCTTGTACAGTGGGGTCACCACAGTGGAACTAGATACTTTGGCTGCTGAAACAGCTGCAACCTTGACTACTAAGCACCCTGACTATGCTATCCTGGCAGCCAGGATCGCTGTCTCTAACTTGCACAAAGAAACAAAGAAAGTGTTCAGTGGTAAGTCTGGGGTGAAAAAGTAAAAATTTAGTGATATATTTTCATTTTTTGTTGTATTTTTTAGATGTGATGGAAGACCTCTATAACTACATAAATCCACATAATGGCAAACACTCTCCCATGGTGGCCAAGTCAACATTGGATATTGTTCTGGCCAATAAAGATGTATGTATAACACTTATCTGGTGGAAATTTTTTTTAATTATGGGTTCTTTTTCACCCCTATCAGCGCCTGAATTCTGCTATTATCTATGACCGAGATTTCTCTTACAATTACTTCGGCTTTAAGGTAAATAATGGGTTTCAAGTATGTGGGAATTTCTGAAAATTTTTTGTTGTTTCTCTCTTTCTAGACGCTAGAGCGGTCTTATTTGTTGAAGATCAATGGAAAAGGTGAGAAATGAACATGTTTGTCTGTTACATTTTCATCATGTGAAAACTCCTCTTTTGTCTATAGTGGCTGAAAGACCACAACATATGTTGATGAGAGTATCTGTTGGGATCCACAAAGAAGACATTGATGCAGCAATTGAAACATATAATCTTCTTTCTGAGAGGTGGTTTACTCATGCTTCGCCCACTCTCTTCAATGCTGGTACCAACCGCCCACAACTTTCTAGGTAGGTGTTTTGAGTAGGGAAATACGCCTTGATGCTCTAAGTTGAGACATTTTTTCCCCCGTAGCTGTTTTCTTCTGAGTATGAAAGATGACAGCATTGAAGGCATTTATGACACTCTAAAGCAATGTGCATTGATTTCTAAGTCTGCTGGAGGAATTGGTGTTGCTGTGAGTTGTATTCGGGCTACTGGCAGCTACATTGCTGGGGTAGGTTTCTGCCATTTGACTTTTAAAGGGGGCTCTGTCATTTCTATCATGGTCTCTCTTTTAGACTAATGGCAATTCCAATGGCCTTGTACCGATGCTGAGAGTATATAACAACACAGCTCGATATGTGGATCAAGGTGGGAACAAGGTATGCTCCATGAATTGAAAGTACTGGAAATCTCTGAAGAGAATTATGATTTATTTACCACTAGCGTCCTGGGGCATTTGCTATTTACCTGGAGCCTTGGCATTTAGACATCTTTGAATTCCTTGATTTAAAGAAGAACACAGGAAAGGAAGAGCAGCGTGCCAGAGATCTTTTCTTTGCTCTTTGGATTCCGGATCTCTTCATGAAACGAGTGGAGACTAATCAGGTGAGAGATAGGTACTTGTTGGTAATAGCAACTCTTATGAGTGATTTTGTCCTTTCCTTTTTAGGACTGGTCTTTGATGTGTCCAAATGAGTGTCCTGGTCTGGATGAGGTTTGGGGAGAGGAATTTGAGAAACTATATGCAAGGTATGGGAAAAATATGAAAGAAAACAATAATGATATATTAAATAATATTATCTGTGCCTTTCAGTTATGAGAAACAAGGTCGTGTCCGCAAAGTTGTAAAAGCTCAGCAGCTTTGGTATGCCATCATTGAGTCTCAGACGGAAACAGGCACCCCGTATATGCTCTACAAAGATTCCTGTAATCGAAAGAGCAACCAGCAGAACCTGGGAACCATCAAATGCAGCAACCTGTGCACAGAAATAGTGGAGTACACCAGCAAAGATGAGGTAGGTAGAAAAAATTCTTCCTAGAGTACTAAGTGTGATTCTTGACCTGTTTTTTGCATTCCAGGTTGCTGTTTGTAATTTGGCTTCCCTGGCCCTGAATATGTATGTCACATCAGAACACACATACGACTTTAAGAAGTTGGCTGAAGTCACTAAAGTCGTTGTCCGAAACTTGAATAAAATTATTGATATAAACTACTATCCTGTACCAGAGGTATGAATAGATTTCTCTGCTTATTGGTAATTTCTCCTTTTCTTTAAAATCTGTTGACACAAAGGCATGCCTATCAAATAAACGCCATCGCCCCATTGGAATTGGGGTACAAGGTCTGGCAGATGCTTTTATCCTGATGAGATACCCTTTTGAGAGTGCAGAAGCCCAGTTACTGAATAAGCAGATCTTTGAAACTATTTATTATGGTGCTCTGGAAGCCAGCTGTGACCTTGCCAAGGAGCAGGGCCCATACGAAACCTATGAGGGCTCTCCAGTTAGCAAAGGAGTAAGTATATGGATGGAATTGTTTTTGCCTGTTGTAGAATAAATTTGAGTTGTGTATTCCTTAGATTCTTCAGTATGATATGTGGAATGTTACTCCTACAGACCTATGGGACTGGAAGGTTCTCAAGGAGAAGATTGCAAAGTAAGTGAAAAGATGTAAAGTAGCTTTGAAGGGGACTAGTACCTGATAATCTCCTTTTCTTTAGGTATGGTATAAGAAACAGTTTACTTATTGCCCCGATGCCTACAGCTTCCACTGCTCAGATCCTGGGGAATAATGAGTCCATTGAACCTTACACCAGCAACATCTATACTCGCAGAGTCTTGTCAGGAGAATTTCAGGTGAGCAGTTCACAACCAGCCTTACAGGGAGATTTCTTCATACATTTTCTGCTTTTCCATTCAGATTGTAAATCCTCACTTATTGAAAGATCTTACCGAGCGGGGCCTATGGCATGAAGAGATGAAAAACCAGATTATTGCATGCAATGGCTCTATTCAGGTATAGAATGAAAATGAAGTGTGCTCTGCAGGAGTAAAGTAAACATTGGGTTTTCCTTCTTTAGAGCATACCAGAAATTCCTGATGACCTGAAGCAACTTTATAAAACTGTGTGGGAAATCTCTCAGAAAACTGTTCTCAAGATGGCAGCTGAGAGAGGTGCTTTCATTGATCAAAGCCAATCTTTGAACATCCACATTGCTGAGCCTAACTATGGCAAACTCACTAGTATGCACTTCTACGGCTGGAAGCAGGTTGGTAGAGAATATCAAGGAGTACTTAATTGTCTCCTAATAATTGTCTTTACTTTCCTTGTAGGGTTTGAAGACTGGGATGTATTATTTAAGGACAAGACCAGCGGCTAATCCAATCCAGTTCACTCTAAATAAGGAGAAGCTAAAAGATAAAGAAAAGGTATCAAAAGAGGAAGAAGAGAAGGAGAGGAACACAGCAGCCATGGTGTGCTCTTTGGAGAATAGAGATGAATGTCTGATGTGTGGATCCTGAGGAAAGACTTGGAAGAGACCAGCATGTCTTCAGTAGCCAAACTACTTCTTGAGCATAGATAGGTATAGTGGGTTTGCTTGAGGTGGTAAGGCTTTGCTGGACCCTGTTGCAGGCAAAAGGAGTAATTGATTTAAAGTACTGTTAATGATGATAATGATTTTTTTTTTAAACTCATATATTGGGATTTTCACCAAAATAATGCTTTTGAAAAAAAGAAAAAAAAAACGGATATATTGAGAATCAAAGTAGAAGTTTTAGGAATGCAAAATAAGTCATCTTGCATACAGGGAGTGGTTAAGTAAGGTTTCATCACCCCTTTAGCACTGCTTTTCTGAAGACTTCAGTTTTGTTAAGGAGATTTAGTTTTACTGCTTTGACTGGTGGGTCTCTAGAAGCAAAACTGAGTGATAACTCATGAGAAGTACTGATAGGACCTTTATCTGGATATGGTCCTATAGGTTATTCTGAAATAAAGATAAACATTTCTAAGTGATTGTATGAGATTAATTTTGTCATTTACTTTCATATAAAAGTCAAATTTGAAAAACACATTTTCTGTTCTTTGAGAATTCAGGGAGGAA